CAGGAGGCCCCATGTGCTTCCAGAACTTTCCGATTTTCCCCAGAGCAGCTCTGCTCATGGCTGATGGGGCTGCTGTGTCCCGTGGGGCTCATGGGCCATTTGAGTCCCCTTAGCTGGTGTCTCCCTGCTTGGGCTCTGGGCGCGGGTGGAGTGATGGGTGGGCTCCCGAAGGGGCCTCCCGCAGACTTGCGAAGTTCCCACTCTCTGGGCGGCAGGTTATCGTGTGAAGGAGGCCTGCGGGGAGCTGACGGGCACAGTGTGTGAACCCTGCCCTCCAGGCACCTACATTGCCCACCTCAATGGCCTAAGCAAGTGTCTGCAGTGCCAAATGTGTGACCCAGGTAAGAGGCCAGCACAGCCGGCCCAGCCTCCGCTTGGGCAGCCTGGATGCCCCCGCACCCTGCACCCTCTCTCCATGGCCACAGTGCCCCAGGAAGGCCCCGGCTGCCCCAGGCCAGGTCCCAACCCCATCTCCATGGATGCACCCTGCAGGGGACGCCTTGAGGTCAGCCTCCGGCCCCCGTCCACCTCTGTCTCACCTCTCACTTTGTCACCGCCAGGTGGGCCATCCTGAGCTTGGCGACTGACCCTTATCCCTCGTCCTTGGCTCCTCTGGTGCCCGGGGTGGGTGCCCAGACCTCTCCTGTGCCCACGTCCCTAGCTGCAAAGTGGAATGGGATGGTGCTGGGACTCTCCGGCCGGCACTCGGGCCTGCTGCTTCCCCACAGGGCTTCTTGTCCCTTTCTCCTCCAGATATTGGTTCCCCCTGTGACCTCAGGGGAAGAGGTCACCTGGAGGCTGGTGCCCACCTGAGTCCAGGCAGACAGAAAGGGGAACCAGACCCAGAGGTGGCCTTTGAGTCACTGAGCGCAGAGCCTGTCCATGCGGCCAACGGCTCTGTCCCCTTGGAGCCTCATGCCAGGCTCAGCATGGCCAGTGCTCCCTGCGGCCAGGCAGGACTGCACCTGCGGGACAGGGCTGACGGCACACCTGGGGGCAGGGCCTGAGCCTACAGGGAGGCACAGGGCAGGTGGGCTAGCCATGAACAGAAGAGGAAGCTGGAGTGCTTTGGGGGTTCATGCATGTAGGCTGGGATTTGGGGCTCACACCTCAACCTGCATGCCCAGTTCCATGCCCCTCCCCTCTTGTGAAAGCACCTGTCTACTTGGGCTGAGGATGTGGGGGCACAGGTGGCAGGTGAGGCTGCCCTCAGGAGGGGCCCAGGCCCAGCTTGTACCCCACCTCCACCAGTACCTGAAGAAGTGGGGCTCTCACCCTACCTGCCTCTGCCATTGGAATGGCCTGGTTTGCACAGATGGGAAACCCGTTTGCGGGGTGGGTGTCTGGGTGGGCACGTGGGGCGAGGACCTGCCTGCGGGACCCTGCCCTGGAACTGACAGTGCAAGCTCGGCGTCCTGCCCATCTGGGCAGAAGGCTGGTTTCTCCCATCAACGAAGCCCTCCCAGGACCTTCCTGCAAGCCCTCGTCCCACACGCAGCTCTGCCGTCCCTTGGTGTCCCTCCCGGCCTCAGGTCCTCCATGCTGGGTACCTCTGGGCACCTCGTTTGGCTGAGCCAGGGGTTCAGCCTGGCAGGGCGCCCTGGCAGCAGTCCTTGGCCTGTGGATGCTGTCCTGGCCCGTGGATGGTGTCCCGGCCTCCACGTACCCCTCTCAGCCCCTCCTCTTGGACTCCAGCCATGGGCCTGCGCGCGAGCCGGAACTGCTCCAGGACAGAGAACGCCGTGTGTGGCTGCAGCCCAGGCCACTTCTGCATCGTCCAGGACGGGGACCACTGCGCCGCGTGCCGCGCTTACGCCACCTCCAGCCCGGGCCAGAGGGTGCAGAAGGGAGGTAAGCGGTGGGTGGCGGACACCCCTCCCATTTCAGCCCCCTCTGTCCGTCCCTCTCTTCTCAGGCACCGAGAGTCAGGACACCCTGTGTCAGAACTGCCCCCCGGGGACCTTCTCTCCCAATGGGACCCTGGAGGAATGTCAGCACCAGACCAAGTAAGTGAACCCGGGGGAGGCCCAGCTCTGTGTCTCCTCCTTCCTTCTCTCCACCTCCCCATAGCCGAGCTTGGAAAAGTCAGACAGACCTCTGAGGTCTCATCCTGGAGCTGCCACCAGCCCAGCCTCCCTGGGACCTGTCTTCACTGCCTGGGGCCCTGGGAGCCAGGGAGGCTCCCTGAGGCTGAGTGAACACTGGGCGCTGCACCTGCCTCTCCCACGTCCTCGGCCCCACTCCCGCAGGTGCAGCTGGCTGGTGACGAAGGCCGGAGCTGGGACCAGCAGCTCCCACTGGGTATGGTGGTTTCTCTCAGGGAGCCTCGTCATCGTCATTGTTTGCTCCACAGTTGGCCTAATCATATGTGTGAAAAGAAGAAAGCCAAGGGGTGAGCACACGGCGGCCCCATCAGGGCTCATGCCCTCCCTGACCTGTGTGTCTGTGTATTGCAGGTGATGTAGTCAAGGTGATCGTCTCCGTCCAGGTATTGATCCTCCTCCCCCTCTCCCTCCCCCCAGGCAGGGTCTCCACGATTCGTGTGCTCACAGCGGAAAAGACAGGAGGCAGAAGGTGAGGCCACAGTCATTGAGGCCCTGCAGGCCCCTCCGGACGTCACCACGGTGGCCGTGGAGGAGACAATACCCTCATTCACGGGGAGGAGCCCAAACCACTGACCCACAGACTCTGCACCCCGACGCCAGAGATACCTGGAGCGACGGCTGCTGAAAGAGGCTGTCCACCTGGCGGAACCACCGGAGCCCGGAGGCTTGGGGGCTCCGCCCTGGGCTGGCTTCCGTCTCCTCCAGTGGAGGGAGAGGTGGGGCCCCTGCTGGGGTAGAGCTGGGGACGCCACGTGCCATTCCCATGGGCCAGTGAGGGCCTGGGGCCTCTGTTCTGCTGTGGCCTGAGCTCCCCAGAGTCCTGAGGAGGAGCGCCAGTTGCCCCTCGCTCACAGACCACACACCCAGCCCTCCTGGGCCAGCCCAGAGGGCCCTTCAGACCCCAGCTGTCTGCGCGTCTGACTCTTGTGGCCTCAGCAGGACAGGCCCCGGGCACTGCCTCACAGCCAAGGCTGGACTGGGTTGGCTGCAGTGTGGTGTTTAGTGGATACCACATCGGAAGTGATTTTCTAAATTGGATTTGAATTCGGCTCCTGTTTTCTATTTGTCATGAAACAGTGTATTTGGGGAGATGCTGTGGGAGGATGTAAATATCTTGTTTCTCCTCAAACTGTCACCTCCCGGTGTTTCTTGCTGAACAAG